CCATTTTCATGAATGGGAAGCATCAGTATTGTAAGATGTCAGTTCCTAAATAAACACATTCAATGTAATTATAATTCAAATCACAATTTTGTATGAGTATGGATAATGTACATGTATATTAAGCTGCTTCTAAAATGTGTTATATGTGAAACAGGTAGTCCAAGGCCAGCTTTGGAGGACTTTGGTGCTGGAACATGGAGTTTAGACCTGATCCAACCTGCTGCTGTTTCTCAGGCTAGGGCCGGTGTTTGTATTTTCAAGTATTAAAAACAAATTTTTCTGTTATTTTAACAATACAAGCAAATTCTGGAATTTAAAATTTGCCCAAGGGCTTCTGGGTGATTTCAGGCTAGACACTTGTGTTTGTGTTTGCAGTCACATTTATACTGAGTTACAATCATTTGTCATGGGCTAATGACAGAGGAACAAGGCAGACTGATTATATAAGCATCTGGTTAGACCAAGTGCAGGCCAACTAATCTCACAGCCCAGCAAAGGCTTGTAGCAGCTAGTGTGAAATGGTCGAAGAATTACGAGGCTGGCTCATTTTTGTATTTTTTCAAGACACGGGGTTTTGCCATGTTGCCCAGGCTGGTCTTGAACTCTGAATCCCAAGTGATCCACCCACCTCAGCCTCCCACAGTGCTGGGATTACAGGCGTGAACCGCTGTGCCTGGCCAATTTTATTTTCAAGATTTTACCACTAGCAATATGTAGGATAAATGGGAGATGAGAGGCAAAGGTGAGTTTGAGTAGAGAAGAAATTTTTTTTTTTTTTAATACAGAGTCTCGTTCTCTCTCTCAGTCTGGAGTGCAGTGGCACAATCTTGGCTCACTGCAAGCTCTGCCCCCCGGGTTCACGCCATTCTCCTGCCTCAGCCTCCTGAGTAGCTGGGACTACAGGTGCCCGCCACCACATCTGGCTAATTTTTTTGTTGTTGTTGTATTTTTTTAGTAGAGACAGGGTTTCACCGTGTTAGCCGGGATGGTCTCGATCTCCTGACCTCGTGATCCGCCCGCCTCGGCCTCCCAAAGTGCTGGGATTACAGGCGTGAGCCACCGTGCCCAGCCGAGAAGAAAATTTATTGAAGGTCAATTGTTGACAAGTCATTAGGCACTTACTCCCCTCAAAACAACCCCATGAGATAATTTCTCCCTTATATAAATGAGGAAGTTGAGCCTTAGAAATGTTAAGTAACTTATCCAAAGCTACATAGCTAGAAAGTGAAGCAGGTAGGTTGTCAGTTTAGACTGCATTCTACCAAGCTTTAATACAGGGATGAGTAGTAGCCACTTTGGCATGGCCACAGGGGAATCCAGAAAAAAGAATGAATCTGGAAACCTTATTTTTGAATTGCCTTTTTCCCACTAGAAAACCTGAGATACCCAGCACCTGCCTAGTGTATGGTCTGTTAAGCCTATGATCTAGGTACTGTATGGCTGGGTCCCAAGCCCTGCCTCCTTAAACCTAGTTCCTAGAATGTATGATTAGAGGGGGAGTCCTTTCCTGCCACTCTGTATAACTAGTTGTGACTAGTTTCATGGCCTGTATTACTGTTGTTTTTTGTTACTTGGTGATTGCATATAGGATGTAAATATTTTCTTGGAAGTTGAAAAAATAAATTAGGTGAGACTATATCTACTTGAACTCTTCCTACAGATCTATAGCTCTCATCACCTTCTATCCGGATCAACCTTGTGGTTTGAGTTTTAACAACCTGGCCTGGAAACAGAATGTTTTGTGTTTCAAGGAGAGATTATTGGAGAAAATGTTCAGAAGAATCCAGGTATTCATGAGCTTGAGTTTGCGTGTGGTAGACTCCTCTCTCCACTGCTTCTACCACTTTACAGGTTCTGGGGCTGCTGGTATGGACGCTTATTGCTGGAACTGAGTACTTCCGGGTCCCCGCATTTGGCTGGGTCATGTTTGTAGCTGTATTTTACTGGGTCCTCACCGTCTTCTTCCTCATTATCTACATAACAATGACCTACACCAGGATTCCCCAGGTGCCCTGGACAACAGTGGTAAGGAAGCTGTGGGTGGTGGTCTTGTCCAGTCCCTAAACACTCTGCCCCTGTGTCCCCCCAGGGCCTGTGCTTTAACGGCAGTGCCTTCGTCTTGTACCTCTCTGCCGCTGTTGTAGATGCATCTTCCGTCTCCCCTGAGAGGGACAGTCACAACTTCAACAGCTGGGCGGCCTCATCGGTGAGTAGCCCTCCATCCCCACATGATCCTCCACCCCACTTCTATTATGCTTTGTTTTCTCCAGTTCTTTGCCTTCCTGGTCACCATCTGCTACGCTGGAAATACATATTTCAGTTTTATAGCATGGAGATCCAGGACCATACAGTGATTTACCATTTTGATAATTAAAAGGAAAAAAAAAGGAAGACTCTCACTGTAAAAACAGCTGTAGGTATAATGTATATTCCCAGAGAATTGTATTTAACTAATTAATGTTTTTTATATTCTTAAATTTGCTCACAAATTGTGGTTTGTTACAATTAAACTGGATACTTATTTGCAAAGTGTTGTAGCTTATAATGAACTCTTAAGTATCTTATTAATGTATTAATGTCTTCATAGATCATATTTTCTTAGACAATGTTTAAATAGATAAATTGCTAATATTGAGAATGTGTCAAGTTTGTAAACCTAACTTTTAAGATGCCAGATTCTTTTTTGATTAAATGTTGCAAAATCCCAAGTAATGTTGTGTTTGATTGGAGAAAGGAGACC